AATCGCTTGAACCTGGGAGGAGGAGGTTGCAGTGAGCCCACATCGTGCCATTGTACTCCATCCTGGGCGACAAGAGCAAAACTCCGTCTCAAAAACAAAAACAAAAACAAAACAAACAAAAAAACCCACTACCACCAACAAAAACAAGTTACATTGTGGGTTGGGGCCGCTGACAGGAGGAATAAGATGATGTTATGGAGCATTTCCTAGTCCCCTTTCCGACCCCATTTCCCTATTGTCCGACTTCAGGCTTCCAAGTGAGGACAGCACTTCCCAGGCAGTGACCCGCAGTCACTGCCCTCCCAGAGGACGTCCTGCCTCGCGGCCCTGGAAAGTCCACCTTCTCCTAGCACCGATCCTGAGCTGAGAAGCTCTGTCTGGTACAGCCATCCTGCATCGTGGGCTGCTTCTTTCCCCAGGCGAAGCTCAACTTCCTCCCATTGTTCTGAACCTCTGTGTGGACATCTTCTTTCTTCAAACGCACCACGGTAAAATTCTCGCCTGCCTCGAAACCCCGCCTACCTCTGAGATCTGAGGACGGATACTAAACGCTGGACTTAAGGCAATGTACACATGTAAGCAGGCTCTGTAGGCACTCACTCCGCCCAGGTGCGCGCGTGGCGGAGGGGGAACAGAGAAGCAGGACAGCTCTCCATCCTTCCCGTGTTCAGTCGTGGGAGACAACAAGAGAGGTCACAGCCTGGCGACCAAAAAGTGCGGCTAACTTCCCTGCCCAAGCTGACTTTCTCTGCAGGGTTCAAGGTTAATTGTGAGGATTTACATTCGCATGGCACACCCGCATCCCCCTCTACGTGGAAATATGTCTTAACTTTCATAACTGCCTTGCCAGCAGGGTATTTTTCGCTAGGGGCGAAGCGTCCTTCGCAAGCCACCCAGCTGACCGGCAGCGGAGACAGCTTTCTCGCCCTGCTCGCACGCAAGTAGAAAGGCGCTGCTGAGCCCGTCCCTCCAAACCACGTGGTCTTGCCCGTGCTTAAAAACAAACGCTGAGCCAGGCGCATGCGCCACGGGCCTCCCCGCACCAGCAGAAGTCGGAGTCGCTGTTGGGGGCGGTGTCTATGGTTGAGCTGAGGGCGCAGGCGCCACGGCCCGTCGAGCTGGGTTCCAAGGCGGCTGGCGGCGGTAGCGTCTCTGTTTCCTTGTGGGCGCTCGCGCGGCCCTGGGTGAGTGTTCGGGGGTCCCGGCCGAATGTCGGAAAGGCTTATAAATTTTTTTCCTTTTAGGTAGTCTGTAGAGAATGCCAAATGAGGGAATCCCCCACTCAAGTCAAACTCAGGAGCAAGACTGTTTACAGAGTCAACCTGTCAGTAATAATGAAGAAATGGCAATCAAGCAAGAAAGTGGTGGTGATGGGGAGGTGGAGGAGTACCTCTCCTTTCGTTCTGTGGGTGACGGGCTGTCCACCTCTGCTGTGGGGTGCGCATCAGCAGCTCCGAGGAGAGGGCCAGCCCTGCTGCACATCGACCGACATCAGATCCAGGCAGTAGAGCCTAGCGCCCAGGCCCTTGAGCTGCAGGGTTTGGGTGTGGACGTCTATGACCAGGACGTGCTGGAACAGGGAGTGCTTCAGCAGGTGGACAATGCCATCCATGAGGCCAGCCGTGCCTCCCAGCTCGTTGACGTGGAGAAGGAGTATCGGTCGGTCCTGGATGACCTCACGTGAGTGCAGCCCATCTTCTTCCTTTCAAAGTGTGCAAAATAGACAATTTATCTTATTTTTCAGGTCATGTACGACATCCCTAAGGCAAATCAATAAAATTATTGAACAGCTTAGCCCTCAAGCTGCCACCAGCAGAGACATCAACAGGAAACTAGATTCTGTAAAACGACAGAAGTATAATAAGGTGATTCAGAATAACATTCAGTATTGCATTTTCTGTTTTCTGTCTTCTATATTTACCATTCAAGGAACAACAGCTAAAAAAGATCACTGCAAAACAAAAGCATCTCCAGGCCATCCTTGGAGGAGCAGAGGTGAAAATTGAACTAGATCACGCCAGTCTGGAGGAGGATGCAGGTGAGGATGCTAGGAGCAGTTTCTCTGTGTTCTAGTGCGAAACGCATTGCTATTGTTCTTTCAGAGCCGGGGCCATCCAGTCTTGGCAGCATGCTCATGCCTGTCCAGGAGACTGCCTGGGAAGAGCTCATCCGCACTGGCCAGATGACACCTTTTGGTACCCAGATCCCTCAGAAACAGGAGAAAAAGCCCAGAAAAATCATGCTTAATGAAGCATCAGGCTTCGAAAAGTATTTGGCAGATCAAGCAAAACTGTCTTTTGAAAGGAAGAAGCAAGGTTGTAATAAAAGAGCAGCTAGAAAAGCTCCAGCCCCAGTCACGCCTCCAGCCCCAGTGCAAAATAAAAACAAACCAAACAAGAAAGCCAGAGTTCTGTCCAAAAAAGAGGAGCGTTTGAAAAAGCACATCAAGAAACTCCAGAAGAGGGCTTTGCAGTTCCAGGGGAAAGTGGGATTGCCAAAGGCAAGGAGACCTTGGGAGTCAGACATGAGGCCAGAGGCAGAGGGAGACTCTGAGGGTGAAGAGTCTGAGTATTTCCCCACAGAGGAGGAGGAAGAGGAGGAAGATGACGAGGTGGAGGGGGCAGAGGCGGACCTGTCTGGAGATGGTACTGACTATGAGCTGAAGCCTCTGCCCAAGGGCGGGAAACGGCAGAAGAAAGTGCCAGTGCAGGAGATTGATGATGACTTTTTCCCAAGTTCTGGGGAAGAAGCTGAAGCTGCTTCTGTAGGAGAAGGAGGAGGAGGAGGTCGGAAAGTGGGAAGATACCGAGATGATGGAGATGAAGATTATTATAAGCAGCGGTTAAGGTCGGTCTGTGGGGATTATAAATACATTGTACTAATGGAAATGTGATTTTTATTTTCATGGTAGGAGATGGAATAAACTGAGACTGCAGGACAAAGAGAAACGTCTGAAGCTGGAGGACGATTCTGAGGAAAGTGATGCTGAATTTGACGAAGGTTTTAAAGTGCCAGGTTTTCTGTTCAAAAAGCTTTTTAAGTATGTACCATATGTTCTTTCCTTTCTATTTGTTCTCTTTTCTTGTTGGTGTTTGTTGTCATAGGTACCAGCAGACAGGTGTTAGGTGGCTGTGGGAATTGCACTGCCAGCAGGCAGGAGGAATTCTGGGAGATGAAATGGGATTGGGCAAGACCATCCAGATAATTGCCTTCTTGGCAGGTCTGAGCTACAGCAAGATCAGGACTCGTGGTTCAAATTACAGGCAAGTGCTCCTCTGCAGACTGTCAGTCTGTGTGGTTGTTTTCTTCTTGGACGTTTGGATGCAGGTTTGAGGGGTTGGGTCCAACTGTAATTGTCTGTCCAACAACAGTGATGCATCAGTGGGTGAAGGAATTTCACACGTGGTGGCCTCCGTTCAGAGTGGCAATTCTACATGAAACCGGTTCCTATACCCACAAAAAGGTAACACAATATTTCAGTACCTTTTTGTTTTGAAACTGACTTTACCATTTTATTGTGGTCTCAGGAGAAACTAATTCGAGATGTTGCTCATTGTCATGGAATTTTGATCACATCTTACTCCTACATTCGATTGATGCAGGATGACATTAGCAGGTATGACTGGCACTATGTGATCTTGGACGAAGGACACAAAATTCGAAATCCAAATGCTGCTGTCACCCTTGCTTGCAAACAGGTATGACCTCTTTTAACAAGGGAGATTTCCAATTAATAAAAAGGTGCTTCCTTTCCTCAAATAGTTTCGCACCCCTCATCGGATCATTCTGTCTGGCTCACCGATGCAAAATAACCTCCGAGAGCTGTGGTCGCTCTTTGACTTCATCTTCCCGGGAAAGTTAGGCACGTTGCCTGTGTTTATGGAGCAGTTCTCCGTCCCCATCACCATGGGGGGATATTCAAATGCTTCCCCAGTACAGGTAAAATATTAGGATGATAATACTTTTGGCATTAGTAATGTTCCCTTCTCTGCTCTTATTAAAGGTCAAAACTGCTTACAAGTGTGCATGTGTCTTACGAGATACCATAAATCCATACCTACTGCGGAGAATGAAGTCAGATGTCAAGATGAGCCTTTCTTTGCCAGATAAAAATGAACAGGTCTGTAAATCCAGGAGTTAACGAAGCATTCCAATTATAGTTTCCTTGTTTTTCCCGTCCGTAGGTCTTATTTTGCCGTCTTACAGATGAGCAGCATAAAGTCTACCAAAATTTCGTTGATTCCAAAGAAGTTTACAGGATTCTCAATGGAGAGATGCAGGTCAGCTAAAAAATAGAAGCTGGAGAAATGAATCTGAGTGTACATGTACTCTTTCTTACCACAGATTTTCTCCGGACTTATAGCCCTAAGAAAAATTTGCAACCACCCTGATCTCTTTTCTGGAGGTCCCAAGAATCTCAAAGGTCTTCCTGATGATGAACTAGAAGAAGATCAGTTTGGGTACTGGAAACGTTCTGGGAAAATGATTGTTGTTGAGTCTTTGTTGAAAATATGGCACAAGCAGGGTCAGCGAGTATTGCTGTTTTCTCAGTCAAGGCAGGTGAGTGCACAGACTTCAGACGGGAAACAGGCTTTGCAAACTCCTATCCCCCACCTCCAAACAGATGCTGGACATACTTGAAGTATTCCTTAGAGCCCAAAAGTATACCTATCTCAAGATGGATGGTACCACTACAATAGCTTCAAGACAGCCACTGATTACGAGATACAATGAGGTAACATGTGAATGTAACAGGGAAGTTGAGTGTGTGTGCTCAGTGTTGTGTGTCTTACCTCTAGGACACATCCATATTTGTGTTTCTTCTGACCACGCGGGTGGGCGGCTTAGGTGTCAACCTGACGGGGGCAAACAGAGTTGTCATCTATGACCCAGACTGGAACCCAAGCACGGACACGCAGGTTTGTTTTTATTTTTTTTTTAAAAGAATGTACTCGTTGAGAGGTCTCTCTCTCTCTGTTGCAGGCCCGGGAGCGAGCATGGAGAATAGGCCAGAAGAAGCAAGTGACTGTGTACAGGCTCCTGACTGCGGGCACCATTGAAGAAAAGATCTACCACCGGTCAGTGCACACAGTGGCCACTCTTGGCTGTGGTTTTATACCAGCTTATCTTTTATTTTTTTAGACAAATCTTCAAGCAGTTTTTGACAAATAGAGTGCTAAAAGACCCAAAACAAAGGCGGTTTTTCAAATCCAATGATCTCTATGAGCTATTTACTCTGACTAGTCCTGATGCATCCCAGAGCACTGAAACAAGTGCAATTTTTGCAGGTATTACATAAAATCATTTAATTTAAAGTAATTATAGTATTAGTGGTGTTTTTCCTCTTTACAGGAACTGGATCAGATGTTCAGACACCCAAATGCCATCTAAAAAGAAGGATTCAACCAGCCTTTGGAGCAGACCATGATGTTCCAAAACGCAAGAAGTTCCCTGCTTCTAACATATCTGTAAATGATGCCACATCATCTGAAGAGAAATCTGAGGCTAAAGGAGCTGAAGTAAATGCAGTAACTTCTAATCGAAGTGATCCTTTGAAAGATGACCCTCACATGAGTAGTAATGTAACTAGCAATGATAGGCTTGGAGAAGAGACAAATGCAGTATCTGGACCAGAAGAGTTGTCAGTGATTAGTGGAAATGGGGAATGTTCAAATTCTTCAGGAACAGGCAAAACTTCTATGCCATCTGGTGATGAAAGCATTGATGAAAAGTTAGGTCTTTCTTACAAAAGAGAAAGACCCAGCCAGGCTCAAACAGAAGCTTTTTGGGAGAATAAACAAATGGAAAATAATTTTTATAAGCACAAGTCAAAAACAAAACATCATAGTGTGGCAGAAGAAGAGACCCTGGAGAAACATCTGAGACCAAAGCAAAAGCCTAAGAACTCTAAGCATTGCAGAGACGCCAAGTTTGAAGGAACTCGAATTCCACACCTGGTGAAGAAAAGGCGTTACCAGAAGCAAGACAGTGAAAACAAGAGTGAGGCCAAGGAACAGAGCAATGACGATTATGTTTTGGAAAAGCTTTTCAAAAAATCAGGTAATCCATTTGATACGTTTGCCACAGGGATGAAATATCACTTTGCTATTTCTTTTCTTGCTAGTTGGCGTGCACAGTGTCATGAAGCACGATGCCATCATGGATGGAGCCAGCCCAGATTATGTACTGGTGGAGGCAGAAGCCAACCGAGTGGCCCAGGATGCCCTGAAAGCACTGAGGCTCTCTCGTCAGCGGTGTCTGGGAGCAGTGTCTGGTGTTCCCACCTGGACTGGCCACAGGGGGATTTCTGGTGCACCAGCAGGAAAAAAGTAAGAGATTGCTGCATGCCATACTTGCAAGGTTTAATCTACTGTGATGCTTTTCCTTTTTTAGGAGTAGATTTGGTAAGAAAAGGAATTCTAACTTCTCTGTGCAGCATCCTTCATCAACATCTCCAACAGAGAAGTGCCAGGTAATATAGATAACCTTTTTGCTTTCCAGGGTAATATATCAGTATAGTGGTCTTCTTTTTATAGGATGGCATCATGAAAAAGGAGGGAAAAGATAATGTCCCTGAGCATTTTAGTGGAAGAGCAGAAGATGCAGACTCTTCATCCGGGCCCCTCGCTTCCTCCTCACTCTTGGCTAAAATGAGAGCTAGAAACCACCTGATTCTGCCAGAGCGTTTAGAAAGTGAAAGCGGGCACCTGCAGGAAGCTTCTGCCCTGCTGCCCACCACAGAACACGATGACCTTCTGGTGGAGATGAGAAACTTCATCGCTTTCCAGGCCCACACTGATGGCCAGGCCAGCACCAGGGAGATACTGCAGGAGTTTGAATCCAAGTTATCTGCATCACAGTCTTGTGTCTTCCGAGAACTATTGAGAAATCTGTGCACTTTCCATAGAACTTCTGGTGGTGAAGGAATTTGGAAACTCAAGCCAGAATACTGCTAAACAACATTGCTTCCTAAACTTTCAAGTCCCTTTTTCTAACGGGCATTTCTGATTATTAATTTATTATTAATAATCATGTTTGTCAATGGAAGTTGGCTGCACTTGATGTTTGTTTGCATGATGTCTACCTCAGAATTAAAACTTTAAGGAAGAAGAAACTCTTCTCTGAAAGTTAAAAGTTTTAATAATGCTAGCTAAAGGAGAAAATACTTGGATTGATTTTTTTTTTTTTGGCAATCTAATTATATTGTAAATCAGGTACCTAACAGTTACTCCTTGGAGCACATTTGTTCCTTTACCCAAAAGATGCTGTCAGGGAGCACAGTTAGAAGTTTGCAGAACAGAAATCTCAATATTTTTTTTTATTGGTGCTAAAAACAGGTCTTACATTCAGTCAGACCTGTTCAATAAGTTCATCAATATCTGATAACAGCATTATTTTGATGCTTAAACTTTAAACATTTATATTTACCATTTGCCACCCACAAAGGTCAGGTTTGTTATTTGTTGTTTGATAATTATATTAATTTTCTTGGAAAGATCCTCTTTTCAAGGTACTGGTAAATTGGTGAGTATTTTTATTAGTAAAGCATGAAATAGTATGGTAATAAATGATAAGACATGTATTTGTGGAAAGCTGTAGGGTATTCAGTTTACCCTGGCTTTCCTTTAAGCAGAGGGCATCTTTTTCTCTCCTACAGTCACAAAATGTGTTATCATTAAAAAAAATCAAATTAAAGCCAAAAGTAGGTACATAAAAACCACACACATGCATGCACACAAACATCACTGCAGCCCACAGCAGACCCAGCCGTTGTTACCATGAAGTGACACCACTCCAGGCCTCTCTTGTCTGCAGGCTGGCAGGCTGTCTTCTCTCCAGTTGCCTTCGTCTTGCGCCTGCCTTTGCATTCCTTGCGACGGGCTTTCTTGTTTCTGCGGTTTGGATTCCAGCCAAGGCTGTTTGTATCTCACTACTGTTTATGTGTTTGTGGTTCTGTGATGGTGTTGCTTTGATCCTCAGTTTATTTTCTTACCCATGTTTTTCTTGTTTCCTTCTCAGGATGATTTTATCATCTCATCTTTGAAGTGTTGTTTTCCGAAATTCATCGTATTCCTGAAATTTCTTCTTAGCTGTCTTAGTGCAGTTTGTTTCTTGGATTTGTATTCTCTGGCATGCTCTTTTCCTCTCTCTCATTTTTCTGTAGTATGCCTGCCCTCCTACCCTGCTATTTCTTTACATCTCTCTCATGCTTAACATGGATAGCTGTGTCCAGATCTTCTGTCTGCTCATCCATGTGACTCAGAGAGGAGGGTTCTGGGCAGGGGGGCCTTGCCGGACTGCATGAGAGGACATGAGTTTTGCTTTCTCTGCTCTAATATTTTGCTTAAGCCAAGAATCCTTTTCTTAGAGATGTTCTATATGATTCCTGTCAGGATTTTCTAGTTTTTTTTGGATTATAGCTTGTTCATTTCTTTTGTTTTTAGTTTGGTTTATATATAATGAGGGAAGAAGATGATTACATTATTTTTGTCACTTTGCCATCATTGTTTAGAAGTCATAGAAAGAATTTTTAAATAGGCCAATAAGTCTTAAACTTGAGTACTTGGCTTAGAAGAAAGTCAAAACTCCTTCCTTTTTGACTAAGTGGTTTGTTTCTGGGGAGCTCTTAATTTCTATTTTTATAATCATTAGCCTATAAGGAAATTGTGTCTTCCTTGTTCTCAGGGTGATCTGCTGACCTTGTTCACTCATGAAGCATTTGGGTATCATACTTATAGTGTCTGAAACATAAACTGTATTGAGCTAGACAAGGTATAGCCTCCTCTTCAAGTAGCAAATACTATCAAAAGCTATAATGCAGTAGGAGCAAGGTGGTCCTTGTTCCAGTTTTTGTCTCAGTTCTGCTGCTGATGTACCATGATCTTGGGAAGGTGGTGTCTCAGTGTGGAGATCTGACACATTGTTACCGTGCCTCCTGGCTGGAGGGACTTGGAGAACAATGCAGTTAAGTAGAATGGTTTTAACAATACAGAGAAATTTATTCATTTAGATAAAAATCTGATTTTTAGAACTTTAAAAGCTTTGTACAGTGTAAATAGATTTAATGTATTTAACATGCTTTATCAGCACAAATAAAGGATTTTAAAATTTTGTCAAAAAATTAAATGTTAATACTATCACCATTAAAAATGTTCAAGCAATAGTCTGCCTCCCCACCCCCACACCATCTTGCACCTGTTCCACAGCTAAGTACAGCCCTAGGTTTGGTGTGTATTCTCCATGCATTTAGAGAATCACATGACACAGACTGCTGCTATAATGTCATTTTCCCATTCTTCCTTTACTAATAAAATTTTTGAGTTTTACCTGGACGTCTGGCTGCTCAGCTTAAGACTACTTCTCAGCCTCTCTTATAGTTAATTGTGGCCATATGACTAAGTTTTAAACTTCCCAATTGGCCCTTTAAAGAAGCAGGGTATGCACTCTCCTTGACATTCCCCTTTCTTGCTGGCTGGGAGGCCAATGGGAGCTTCAGTAGTGACCTGGCATCTCAAGAGATGGAAGTGATGTGTTGAGGAAGGAGAAGTTGGCCTGCCAGTCTTGAACTGCTCTCCTTTGACCTGTTATTTAAGAGTAAAATAAAATACTGACTTGCTTAAGCTACTGTCTTTTGAAGTCTATTATAGCAATTAGTTTGCTTTAAATATGTAATTTATATTAATGGCCTTATACCATCCTTATTTTGCAACTAACTTTTCATTTAATATTATATGCAAGACATTTCTATTCCTGTAAGTATAGCTCTGCCTGCACAGAATTGTTGGATTAATGATGTAGATTTTAAATGTCAGTGGATGTAGCAGAATTGCTTGCATCAATTCACCCTCCATAAAAGGACCCATTTCTCCAAACCCTTGCCAACAGTAAGTGGTATCAATATCGATAGGTTGTTTTGTTTTGTTTTAACCAGTCTCGTGATTGAAAGTACCTTGTTTTCACTTGAATTTCCCTGATTACGTACAAAATCAAACATTTCCATGTTTATTGGCCATTTGTAGATCTCTACCGTACATTGCCTATTAGTGTTATGTTGGCCTAGTTTTCCTGTGGGTTGTTTATCTTTTAGGATTGCTCCCCTAAACAAAAACAAAAAGGCAGTTATTCCAATGATCAACAAATATTCTTTTCTCCACCAGTTTAAAATGTCAGCTTTCAACTCATCACATGCTAAGTTGTCTATTTCTGTCCTGTGGATCCAGGTGTTGGTTCTACCAACCACACTCCTCACGCTGTCATTTGGTGCTTTGCATTGTGTTTTGCCATTCATGGGCAAGTTCCTTTTCCTTTCTCCCCCTCTTCAGTGTCTTATACTTGGGTGTTTTCTGTTCCAGCTGAATCAAGAATTAGTTTATTAAATTCCAGTAAAATTGTGGTGTTCTTTTGACTAGGATTGCATTTGTTTACACATTAATTTGAGAATAATAGACCTCTTTATAATTAATATAATGTTTCTGATTAGTGTTATGATAGGCCTCATTTTATTAAAGTCTTTTATATTCTTGGATGAAATTTTAATAACTTTCTTCATAAATGTCTTGCACATTTCATAATAGGCTTATTCCTAGGTGTTTTATAGATTTTTAGTTTTGGTTGTGAGTCTTTTAACTTACATAAAAATATGGAGAATTAGCATATTCACATATCTATTTTGTGATGTTTATCATACGGAAGTTTTAAAATATAGTAAATTCAGTCTTTCCATTTTTTTTTGTTTATTTAAGAACCATTCCCTAGCTAGGGTCATGAATACATTCTTATGAATTATTAATCCCATATGGATAGCTAGTTTCCCTAGCACCTTTAAAAAATAGTTTATTATTTTCCTCCTGATGTATAAGGCCACCTTTACCAATTTACATATAATGTACGGAAATGTTTCTTGGCTCTGCATTCTGTTAAATTGGTCCATTTATCTAACTTTGCTTAGTAACCCACTGTTTTTATCATTGTGGTATCATAATTGATTATCACAAATGGTAGAATGATTGTCCTCAAAGTCTTTTCTGGTATATATTGATATAATTGTATAGCTTTTCTTGGTGTAGTAAAGTACACAGTTAAATTTTCTAACATTGAAATATCTTTTAGATTTTCACTTCCAGAATGGCAATGTGAAGGGCCCTGTGGACCCACTGTCCTAGGAATTAGCTATAACTAGTGAAAATTGTAACAAAAAATAAACACCTTCCTCTCATACAGAGAGACACAAACACTTAATGCCACTGGAAATTGTCCTAAAAGCATGTAGAATAAAGTAACGCTTATTCAAGAAAATCCAAATCTTGGTAAGAACAGTGAGTCAGACATTTCAGCCACAACACACTCACTCCCTCCCTCCCATTTCAGTGGGTGCAGCCAAGAAAACAGAGCTCCGTCTCCCTCAGCTCCCTGTCCAGAGGTATGGTACCTCACAGGGAGGGGCAAGATGCCAGCATTTCTTATCCCCTCCAGCTTCAAGTGGCAAGAGCTAAATTCATGAAGTTAAAAACTATAATAAGGAAAAAATGCACTAAAGGGGTTCAATAGTAGATTTGAACTGGCAGAAGAAATTGTCAGCCAACTGGCAGATAGAATAAGAGAGATATGCTTTCCAAAGAACAGAGAGAAAAAAAATGAAAAATGAGCAAAACCTCAGAGAAATGTGAAGCACCATTATGTGCACCATTAAGTATGCATGTAATGGGAGTACAAGAAGAGCAGAAGAAAAAGGAAATATTTAAAGATACAATGACTGAAAACTCTCCAAATTGATTGAAAAACATCTAGGAAGCTTAGTGAACTTCCAGCATGATAAATGCAGAGGGATTCACAGACACATCATAGTCAAAAATGCTGAAATCAAAGATGAGAAAACCTTGAAAGTAGTGAGTGAAAAAAAGATACATCACTTAGAGAACAAAATTAATACTTGACTTCTCAAAAGAAATAATGGAGGCCAGAAGGCAGGTATAACAGTCAAAGTGCTTGAAGAAAAAAAAACTGTCAACCAAGAATCCTATATCCAGCAAATGTATTATTCAAAAATATAAGTGAAATACTTTCCCAGATAAACAAAAACAGAAAAATTGTTGTTAACCAACCTGCCTAATAAGAAGTATTAAATGAAGTTCTTTAGGCTGAAAGCAAGAGAAGAGCACCAGTAAAAGCAATTATATAATTATAAAAGTCACATAAATGCATATTTTTCTCCTCTTAACTGATTAAAATGCAACTGTATCAAATAATACGTATATGATGTATTGGTCTATAACATACAGAAATGTCATATATGTAACATTTGTCAAAACAGCACAAAGGAGGTGGCTGGGAGCAAAGCTGTAGTAGACTAATTAAATGATGGCAGATGGTAAAGTAATAATTATAACAATGTGTTGGATTTGTAACATTAATAGATACCATATGTATACCTAAAATATCACAAAAAGGGGGAAAGGGAATATAGCTATATAAGAGTAAAGCTTCTATATATTATTGGAGTTAAGCTTGTGTAATTCTAACAGATTCTGATAAGATGTATATGGTAAACACTAGAGCAACCACTAATAAAATAACTCCAGAAATATAGTTGAAAAATCATTAATCAAATTAAAATACTACCTTAGAAAATACTCGATGCAAAAGGCAATATTAAAAGAGAATGAAAAGAACACAATGGATACTAGAAAACAAAAAGTAATGTGTATTCAACTTATCAATAATAAATGTTAATGAATTTAATCAGGCAGAGACTATCAGATTGGATTAAAAATACATTCCAACTCTATGTTATCTATGCTCCCATAGATAACACACTTTAGGCTCAAAGACACAGATAGATTAAAAGGATACAAAAAGAAATAGTGCAAACAATTGCCATAAGAAAGCTGGACTGGCTATACTAGTGTCAGACAAAGTAGACTTTAAGACAAAAATGCTCCTAGAGATAGAGACATTTTATAATGATAAAAAGGTTAACCCATCAAAAAGATATAACAGTTGTAAACATATGTATGAACTTAACAGTATCAAAACACAGAAAGCAAAAACTGACAGAAATGGAAGAAGAAAATGGTCACAATAATAATTGGAGACTCCATAACCTATTTTCAGTAATGGACAAAACTAGACACAAGGTTAACAATGAAATAGAAAACTTGACCAACGCTGTAAACCAACTAGCCCTAACAGACATCTATAGAACACTTCACCCAAGCGCTACAGCATATACATTATCAAATGCTCATAGAACATTCTTCAGGATAGGCCTTATGCTAGACCATGAAACTTCAATACGTTTAAAAGGATAGAAATAATGCAAAGTGCATTTTGTGAACATAATCACAGGATTAAATTAGAAATAAAAAATGGGAACATTTGAAGAACTCACAATTAGGAAATTGAACAACACACTACTAAATGACCAATAGACCAAAGAAGAAAACAAGAAGGTAATCAGCACTTTGAGGCTAATGAAAATTAAGACACAAGTAAACTGTACGGATGCAGCTAAAAAAGTGCTTAGAGGAAATTTATAGGTGTAAATGCCTGTATTAAGGAAGAAATAAAGCAATAACCTTTCTTCCACCTTAAGTCACTGAAGAAAGAAGAACAAACTAAACCTAAAGCAAGCAGAAGGAAGGAAATAATAAAATTAGAGTAGAAATTAATGAAAGAATAGAAAAACAATAGAGAAAATATTACTAGAAACTGGTAATTTGAAAAGATCAATAAATATGACAAATATTTCACTAGGTTGACCAATAAAAAGGCAATACTCAAATTACTAGGATCTGATATGAAAGAGTAGACACTACTACCAACCTTACAGAAATGGGCAATCTGAATAGACCTATAACTAGTGAACAGATTAAACCAGGAATCAGAAAATTGCCCACAAAGAATAGTCCAGGCACAGACAGTTTTACCACTGTGTTCTACCAAACAATCAAATAAATTATAGCAATTATTCTCAAACTCTTTCAAGAAATAGGAGGGAGTACTTCCCAGTATTGCCCTGATAACAAAACTGCTCAAAGATATTACAAGAAAACTGCAGACCAATATGTCTTATGAAATACCTGCAAAAATCCTCAACTAAATGCTGCAAACCAAATCCAGCAACATATAAAAATAATTATGCACCATCACCAAGTAGGATTTATCCCAGGGATATAAGATTGGCTTAACATGTGAAAATCAATGTAATACATTATATCAATATAATAAAAAAGTCATCTCTACTGATGCAAAAATAGCTGCATTTGAATAAATCCAACACCCTTTCATCATAAAAATGTTTGAAAAACGAGGAACGGAAGGAAACTACCTTAACCTGATAAAGAACATCTATGAAAAATCTACAGCTTTCTTTATACTTAATGGTGAAAAACTGAATGCTTTCCCACTGAGATTAGAAATAAGACAAGGATGCCCATTATCACACTTCTATTTAACATTGTACTGGAGGGTCTAAGCCATTGCAATTATGCAAGAAGAAAATAAAGGTTGGAAAGGAAGAAGAAAGACTGTTCACAAATGACATGATCTTGTATGTAGAAGATTCTAGGGAATCCACCAAAAAAAAAAAAAAAAACTATTGAAACTAATAAGTGAGTTCAGCAAGATGGGAGGATACAACATCAGTATTTAAAAATCAGTTGGGCCGGGCATGGTGGCTCACGCCTGTAATCCCAGCACTTTGGGAGGCCGAGGCAGGTGGATCATGAGGTCAGGAGATCAAGACCATCCTGGCTAACACGGTGAAACCCTGTCTCCACTAAAAATACAAAAAATTAGCCAGGCGTGGTGGCGGGTGCCTGTAGTCCCAGCTACTTGGGAGGCTGAGGCAGGAGAATGGCATGAACCTGGGAGGCGGAGCTTGCAGTGAGCCAAGATTGTGCCACCGCACTCCAGCCTGGGTGACAAAGCGAGACTCCATCTCAAAAAAAAAAAAATCGTATTTCTACACACTTGCAATGAATAATCAAAAATGAAATTAAGAATATTCATAATAGCATCAAAAAGAATAAGGTGCTTAATAACATATTTAACAAAAAGTGCAAAACTTACACTCTGAAAACTACAAAACATTGCAGAAAGTAATTAAAGAAGACCTAAATAAATGGAAAAACATGCCATGTTCATGGATCAGAAGAGTTAATGCTGTTAAGATGACAATATTCCTCAAACTTGTCTGCAGATTCAGCATAATCCCTGTCAGAATCTCTGCTGACATCTTTGCAGAAATTGACAAGCTGATGCTAAGAGTTATATGAAATTTCAAGGGACCCAGAATAGCCAAAGAAATCCTGAAAAAGAATAAAGTAGAAAAACCCACATTTCTTCATTTTGAATTACAAAACAATAGTAATTAAGAAGTGTGTTACTGGCACAAGGGTAGACATAGATCATTGTATTTTTTTAAAAAATGGTGATTCCAGAAATAAATGCAAACATCTGTAGTCAACTGATTTTCAGTAAAGGTGCCAAGTCCATTCAGTGGGGAAAGAACAGTCTTTTCAACAAATGGTGCTGGGACAAGTGGATAGTCACGTGCAAAAGAATGAAGTTGGACACTTACCTTACATTATATTTAAAAAGTTGGCTGGGTATGACGGCCCATGCCTGTAGTCTTAGCACTTTGGGAGGCAAAGGGGCAGATTGCTTGAGTCCAGGAGTTTCAGACCAGCCTGGGCAACATGGCAAAGTCATGTCTCTACAGAAAAAACAAGTTAGCTGGTCATGGTCATGTGCATCTGTAGTCCCAGCTACTCAGGAGGCTATGGTGAGAGGATCACTTGAGCCCAGGAGGTCAAGGTTGTAGTGATCCATGAGCATGCCACTGTACTCCAGCCTGGGTGACAGAGCAAGACCCTATCTCAAAAAAAAGAAAAAAGAAAACAAGTTAAAATAGATGAAAGAGGCCAGGCGCGGTGGCTCACGCCTGTAATCCTAACACTTTGGGAGGCTGAGGTGGGCAGATCATAAGGTCAGGAGTTTGAGAGCAGCCTGGTCAATATGGTGAAACCCTGTCTCTACTAAAAATACAAAAATTAGCTGGGCGTGGTGGCGTGCACCTGTAGTCCCAGCTACTTGGGAGGCTGAGGCAGAAGGATCACTTGAACCCAGGAGCCGAGATTGTGCCACTGCGTTCCAGCCTGGGTGACAGAGTGAGACTCTGTCTCAAAAAAAAAAAAAAAAAAAAAAAAAAGACCTAACTATCAAAGCAAAACCTATAAAACTCTTAGAAGAAAATGGGTAAATCTTCATGAACTTGGGCTTGGCAAGCATTCTAAGATATGACATTAAAAACACAAGCAGCAAAAGAAGAGAATTTGGACTTCATTGAAATTTAAAGCTTTTGTGCTTTGAAGGATACCATCAAGAAAGGGAAAAGACAACCTACAGAATTGGAGAAAATATTTGTGAATCATATCTAATAAAGACTCAGAAATAACTTTAAAAATGGACAAAGGATCTGATTAGACATTTTCCCAAATATATAAAAATGGCCAATAAGCACATGAAAAGATGCTTGACATCATTAGTCATCAGGGAAATGCAAAGCAAAACCACAATGAGATATCACTTCACACCCACTAAGTTGGCTAAAATAAAAAAGATAGTAACAAGTGTTGACAAGAGATTGTAGAGAGATTGGAAGCCACAGATACTGCTGGTGAGAATGTAAAATGGTGCAGCCACTTTAGAAAACAGTTGCAATTTCTCAAATGATTAAACACAGAGCTAGCCTATGACCTAGAAATTCCTCTCCTAGGTATATAACCAAGTGAAATGAAGACTTATGTCCACACAGAAACTTGTAAATGAATCTCTAGCAGCATTGTTCGTAATAGCCAAAAAGTGGAAACAGCTCAAATATACATCAATAGGTGAATGGATTTTAAAATGCAGTATATCTATACAATGGAATATTATTCAGCCCCAAAAAGCAATGAAGGACGGATACACTGATACATGCTATAACACTGATGAACCTCTAAAATTTCCTGCTAAGTGAAAAAGTCATGAAAGACCACATGCTATGATCCCATCCATATAAAAGTCCAGAATAGGGAAATCTATAGAAACAGGAAGTAGGTTAGTGGTTGCTTAAAGAAAGAGTGGTAAGTAGGTTGCTTAAAGGGTCATAAGTGGGGACAATAGTTAAAAAGTTGGGGGTTTGGAGGTGATTTTTAGGTTTTCAGATGATGAAAATGTAAAATTGAGGTGGTGATGGTTGCATGTATCTTTGAGTATACTAAAAGCTACTGAATTGTACTACTGAAATAAATGAGTTATATGGTATATGAATTATATCTCAGTACAGTTGTTAATAAATAATTAACATAAGGTGCAAGATAAATTGGGAGCTTAACAAAAAGACAACCCAATTAAAAATGCTTGAAGAATCTGAATAGACATTTCCCAAAGAAGATATACAAATGGCCAAAAAGCACATGAAAAGATGCTTGACATCATTAGTCTTTAGGGAAAGGCAAGTCAAAACTGTGATGAGGTACCACTTCACAGTCACTAGCATGACTATAATAATTTTTTTAAAACTCAATAACAAATGTTGACAAGGACATGGATAAGCAAACCTTTATACATTGCTGGTGAGAATGTAAAATGGTGCAACCACTGTGAAAAATAGTTTGGTGTTTCCTCAAAAAGTTAAACATACAATTACCATATGATCCAACAATTATACTTTGTGGAATATTCCACAAACTGAAAACTGGTGCTCAAACAAATACTTGTATGTGAATATTCATAGTAGCACTATTCACAATGGTCAAAATGTGGACACAGTTGAAGCGTCCATTGACAGATGAATAGATAAACAAAATGTGGTCTATCTACACAGTGGAATATTACTCAGCCACAAAAGGGATGAAGTACTGATGCAACAAGGATGACACAGAAGATAACATATATTGTATGATACCATTTATATAAAATACACAGAACAGGGAATTCTATAGACAGAAAGCAGATGAATGGTTGTGAGAGGCTGGGGTGGGGAGGGGGATGGGGAGTGATTTCTTTCTTTCTTTTTTTTTTTTTGAGACAGTCTTGCTCTGCTGCCCAGGCTGGAGTGCAGTGGCACGATCTTGGCTCACTGCAAGCTCCACCTCCCAGGTTCACGCCATTCTCCTGCCTCGGCCTCCTGCCTCAGCCTCCCAAGTAGCTGGGACTACAGGTGCCCGCCACTATGCCCGGCTAATTTTTTTTGTATTTTTTTAGTAGAGATGGGGTTTCACCATATTAACCAGGATGGTCTCGATCTCCTGACCTTGTGATCTGCCCGCCTCGGCCTCCCAAAGTGCTGGGATTACAGGCGTGAGCCACCACGCCCAGCTGGGGAGTGATTTCTTAATGGGTATAGGGTTCTTTTATGGGGTGATGAAAGTGCTTTGGAACCAGATGGAAGTGGTGATCGCACAACATTGTGAATGTACTAAAGGCTGCTGATTTGTACACTTTAAAAAATATCTTCAGGTGTTCAATATTGCTTTCAGTCTATTTTGGTAAGATTTTTCTAGAAAATTGTTTATTTTGTCTGTTTTAAAAGTTGTTCCTTTGTGGATATCATCTGTTTGTCATTGGTGTTCTGCAGTTTCATTATGATTTATGTGTCTTTTTTCCACATAAATTTTTCAAAGTTATTCCTTTGTGGTTATCATCTGTTTGTCATTGGTGTTCTGCAGTTTCACTCTGATTTATGGGTGTTTTTCCCCTTCTGGTTCAGTCCTCAGAGATATGTGGATTTATTTTTATCCTGTATGGAGCCTGTGCTTCCTGAATTTAAGGATTCATGTCCTTCAACAGTTCTGGAAGACTGTAGCCATTATTTCTTTGAATACTGCCTCTCCTCATTTGCTTTCACCCTTCTGGAACTTTTTATTTCTAACTTTCTGGTTAAGCTATCCATTGAATTTTTATTATTATTTTTTGAGACATAGTTTCACTTTTGCCCAGGTTGAAGTGCAGTGGCACGATCATAGCTCAGATCATAGCTCACTGCAAACTTTTGACCATAGCTCACTGCAACCTCGAACTCTTGGGCTCAAGTGATCCTCCCGCCTCAGCCTCCCAAGAGGCTGGGGCTACAGGCAGATGCCACCACACCTGGCTGAAGTTTGAAAATTTTTTCAGAGAGACAGAGTCTCGCTGTGTCACCCAGGCCAGTCTTGAACTCTTGGCTCAAGTGATCCTCCTGCTTTGGCCTCCCAAAGCACTGGGATTACATGTATGAGGCACTGTGCCCAGCCTGAATTTTTAATTTTATAATCATAATGTTTATTTCTAAAATTGTTTCTTCCTCCCCTCTAAGCTTCCCAATTTTGTCTTACAATGCTTTTTTCTTATTTTTTCTTCTTGTGGCTATAATAATTTTAAACACCACTGTTTCATAGACTCCATCAGATTACTGCACTGGCTGGAGGTCTTGCTGTTGATCCTGCTCTTTGTGGTGTCTGCTGGCTCTCCCTCACAGTAAATTGGGGGGTGTGTGTGTGTGTGTGTGTGTGTGTGTGTGACGTTTTTGTGTGTAAAGATGGGTGAGTCATCTTCAAAGGGGCTTTCTCACCAGCATGGTTTTTGTATGTGCTTGCATCTGATGGTTATTATCAGCCTGGGACCAATTTTTTCTGTTAATTTCTTAACTTTCAATATTTTGGATCTTGTGGTAATGTAAGTTTGGACTTCAAACTCATGTGAACTTATAGTTATGAATTGTCTGAGTGTAGAGGTGGGGTGAGATATGAGGGAGGATAAGTCCCCCACTAAGAATCCAGCTCAAACAGCAAAGCTTCTCTGTAGCGGGAGGTAGATTCTATTAATATTCTAGCCCACTGTTTTTCTGAGGCCATACCTGTATGAGGGGGTCTCAGTTCTGATTCTTTTTCTAAAGCAAGCCCATATTTTTGTCTGCTACCCATGCCTTGGTGTTAAATCCAAACTTCTGTATTTCAGGAACAGCACTTTTCAGGGAATATGGACCACTCTATTTATAGTTTCTTTCTCGTTTGTAGCCCCTGGCACTTGACTTTGCTAAGATCTCAGCTATGTCGTTAAACGGATTTTTGTCACATTATATTTAACATTATAAATAACATTTCTTGTTTAGAAGGCCTTTTGGGTAATCTTATCTGTTACATTGCTGAAACCATTACATTTTTTAATTTGTCATGTTGGTCTAAAGAGCTTAGAATAGTGCCTGGCACAAAAATAAGAGCTGTGTGTGTTAGCAGTTTCATTTTTATGTTACTTTTCTTATTTTTATTACTGCTGGATTATCTTTATAGTTCTAAAGCTTCAGCAACTGGTTCTCATATTTTCTAGATATACCAAAGATCATCTACAAATAACGACATGATTGCCTCTTTCTTTTCAGTATTTATAAACCTTATTCTTTTCTTACTGTGCTACCATCTTCCTCTAGCCCCGCATTTGCCAGGAATGGTGATGGGAGTGGTCATCTGTGTCTTTTTCCTAACTTAAATGAGGAATGCTTTGCATGTGTGAAGCATATGTGCTCTAAATTTCTGGTTGACACCTTTTAATGAGTTAAGAACCCTTTTCCTGTTCCTAGCTTACAAATAGTTTTCATTAGAAACAAATTATGAATTTTTTAGTTGCATTTTCTACATTTACTGAAATGACAATACTTCTTTAATCTACTAGGTTTCTGAATTGGATTAGTATAGTATATTTAGTGTTTTTTTGTTGTTGTTTTTTTTAAATCAACTCATCATTCCTAGAATATTCCTAATCCTGGGATGAAGGTGGGGAACCCCTATTTGGTCATGATATATTTCGCTTTTAATATACTGCTGGTTTCAATTGGCTAATACTTTATTAGATTTTTAACCTCTCAGATCATAAGGGAAATTGCTGTATAGTTATTTTTTCTTTACTTTTTGCTGTGCTGTGTGTGTGTGCATGCATGCATGTGTGAAAGTTGTTCTTGTCTTGGAAAATAAATTGGGAAATACTCCACCTTTTTATGTTCTCAGAAGAGTTCCTGTAACATAGGAATTACATGCACATTTCATAGACTACTTGTAAAACTGGGCTTTTGTACATTTTGGAAGAATGTTTCAGCTCAATCCTCGTACTCACTCAATTGCTTTTCAATAGTGTCCATTCTGATATTCTGCCCATGCCCCGATGTTTTTCTTTTAATTTCACAATCGACTGTTCTCTCCTAGGATTTGCCCTTGGTCCTTCTTTCGTAATGCTCTGTCCTGTGTCATGGATGCACTGGGCTCTCCTAAAATATAGGATATATCCTCCCCATCTCCTTTTGCCTCCTCCAGTGCTGCAGTTGGTTGAGTTTTGTGGTGTTGGTTTTCTTCAGATCTTGGGTGGTCTTAGCTATGTTTGATATATTTGAGACCCCCTGTTTGCCTGTCCTGTTGATCCTGTGGATCCTACACTGCCTCCAGCGCTGTGGAGAGAGCTGGGTTGGGCTGCTGAGGAGGGTGTCCAGGAGCGAGTCTCAGTAGGGTGAAGGCTCCCATTTCTCCTGGTGAATTCCAGCCCTGAGGGCATGGCAAGGCCTCTTTGTCGAAGTGTCCACAGAAATGTCTGGGGCAGGGGTAGACAAAGGTCTCTGCATGGCAAGGGCAGGGGAAGGAGGACCTAATCCTTGGCTGATCCTAATGCAGTGACCCTGTGGGCCCAGCACACCTCTCCTTGCCAGCACTCCCACCTTGGCAGCCGCCACCTGCCCCATCTGAGTATGCTTTCCTTCTTATCCTATGTGGTTTTTGATTCACAGTGGCCTTCCTTTTCCTGTCGTCAACCACTTATGAATGTATATACAGACAGGTGTCACTTAATGACAGGGATATGAGGACACGTTCTGAGCAGCATGTCATAGGCACTTTTATCATTGTGCTAGCCTCATAGAGTGACTTATCCAAACCTCAGTGGTACAGCTACTACACACCTAGGCTATATGGCTACAAACCTGTACAGCATGTGACTGTACTGATTGCTGTAGGCAGTTGTAACATAATGGTATTTGTGTATCTGAACATATCTAAACACAGAAAAGGTGCAGAAAAAATATGGTATAAAAGATAGCAAATGGTACACCCCTATAGGACACTTCTGACTGGAGCTTGGAGGACTGGAAGTTGCTCTGGGTTTGTCAGTGAGTGTAAGTGAATGTGAAGGCCTAAGACATTACTGTACACTTTTATACAACTGGCAGTGCAGTAGGGTTGTTTACAACAGCATCAAGATAAACACATAATATATTGCACTGCAATGTTCTGAGGGCTGTGATGTACTAGGTGGTAAGAATTTTTTAGCTCTATTATAGTCTTTTGGGACCACCATTGTGTATTCCATCCATGATTGACTGAAACATCATTATGTGGTGTATGATTGTATATATCTAAATAGTATACAAGTATTTATGAGTTTTTTTGCGTGTACTTTTTTTTCTGTTGTCTTGGAATTTTGTCTTCATCTAATGACATTGATTTAACTTCCTTTAACCTCAGTTTATAAACACTTAATTTATGAAAGTAATTGTAGAACATATTTTTAAAATCTGAATCTTTACAACACAAATGGCAAAAGGTTCTTTCAGAAGTTAGAATTCAGTTTCCCATTCAATGTCTGTTCTGTTAAATCACTGGGAACGTCATTTACGCAAAGGCAGAAGAAGAGGTAACTTCCTGCCCACCAAGCCACACTAACGGTACATTTTACACCCTCATTGGCACAAGCGTCAGAAGTAAATGAAAACAAAATCACTCTATCTGCAGACAGAGTGACACTCTAACATTTTCAGTCTGTTGGGTATGTTTTAATCCTAAAATTAATGTTTGGAATAGAATTTTGAAATTGTTTTAATCTGGAGAATAAAAATTACATTTTGCTGAGCAAGTAAACTGAACTTAAAATAGAAAATATTTTTCACTAAAAATAGGAATAAAAAGATGGAAGTGAAGAATGGAAAGAAGTCTGCAGTGAGCAGCTTGAGAAGGTAATTGTTCATCTGAACAAAAGAAATTCTTGTAGTCCTATGGCCTTCCTGGTTCCATGGCCACCTGCCCCCAGCATGGTCAACCAAGCACAGTGTGATGTGCTGACAATCTCACCTTGTGTGCATTGTGGGTTTCAGATTTGGAAAAAGACTGGCATCAGCTTCCACGGAGATTACTGTATTGTTTTGTGCAGTTTCTGAATTTAAGACAGGAAAAATCTGACTAATGCATATCACCAGCATCGTGGCTGTCAAGAATTTCTATGTTGTTTCAACTTTCTGCTTCTTTGGGAGAGAGGAAGGGCAGCACCTTAGCTTTGTGCCTTGGTTTGAGGAACCGTGTTTCTCAATATTGGCCACCACCATTGATCCTTTTCTTCTTCACAGGGAATTCGGTGCCCTGTGCCTTTGCTTTCGCTTTGCAAGACAATCAAGGCCGACCTGGGCATGGGTCCCCACTCAGCGTCCCGACCCCGCACCGGGCGCTGAGGCAGAGAGCGCGAGAGGGCGGGGGTCCACCTTCTTCCTCAGTGGCAGCTCACCCGTGCGTAACTGTCGTTTGGAGGACAGTGATACAAGTTAGGAAAACCAGGCATTTGTTTAACTCTTCTGCCTGAGGAAAAGCAATGTTGGACATTTGCAGTTCTGGCGATTCAGCTTGGTTTTCCTAAAAGACAGGCCCCCACCCCTTCCCCCGGGGGCGCGGGTCTTGTTTGGATACCGGCAGCCTGGGGCCAGGGATGTGCTAGGGCAACAAAGATGGTCCTGGAGGAGGAGGCCGTTCGTTTCTGCCGCTCCCGGGAGTTTTTGGGCTCAACTCACAGGACGAAGTTTTGCTTTCAGTGGTAAAGCACACTTTCTCCCGCCTGCTTTTGTTCCTGTCTGGTTCTTGCATATGCTGCCTTTTCTCCTTTTAGTTTTTAGTTGGTCGTAAACAGTAATATAAATAAACAAACCAAAACAAAGCGCGGTGTAACTACCTGTGACACCAGGAAAACCCTGTGCACAGCGGGGCTGGCGCTGCGGGCGGACAGCGTTGGGCCCACCCGAGCTCCCTGGCTGCGAACTCTCTGCTCCCGTCCGCACCCGCTGCCACCCACAGACAGGAAATACAGCACCCCACCTGCGGAGACGCCGGCGGCTGGGGGACAGCACGCTTTGTTAAGAAATCAGAATGCAAAATGGCACACCGTGCACAACTGGGTCTACACAGGCAAGGGAAGAGGAGGAAATGTAAACAGCTGTCCCGAGTTTACTAAGAGGGCAAAGTGAGTAAATTTTTTTCATTAGTCCTGCTTTCACAACAATCGCATTTTAGAATAACTGTAACTTGTATTGAGAGGGAGGCCCCTCCTCCACTTCGTGACCACAGTGTGGAAGCTGCACTGCGGGCAGCCAGGGTTTTCCTCGGCCTCCATAGAAAGACGCTTAACTTCTTATATGGTTGTGGCAAGCACTAAAATCCTGATTTTTACAGAATAGTAGTAAAAATGCCTCAGTGACTTACTTTGAAAACAGTACATTGGTACATGGCTCTTGTACCCAGTATCAGGAATGTACAAATGTCTTTTTATTCAAAAGTACAAAATGAATTATCTGTAGGCACGGACAATGACAGCAATAAACCATTATATATTTTGTCAACTGAAACCAGTAACTGATGGTTATAGTGATTTCTTAAACATCAGCCAGCCTTTTCTTCATTTTCTCCAACTGACTTCTCTGAAATTATTAGTGAGGAACACTGCCTTGGGCTTCCTGTCACAGCTCATTAATAAAGGTAAAGCACTATTCTAGGAATTAGAACATGCCACCTCTCATACCACCTCCCATTCCACCCATTCCAGGGTTCTTCTCTTCTTTAGGAATTTCTGTGACTACAGCTTCTGCTGTAGTTAACAGAGAGGCCATGCCATCAGCATCCAATATAGTAGTGCCCACCATGCCTGCCCCATTCCTGTAACCCCCGCCTGGCTGCTCACCAGTTTCCTCTCAGAGATTTCCTCTCCCTATTTTTGAGTTAATTATTGACTTCTTTTTGAAACCTCCCTTTTAGACTTGTGCATTTTTGAAGGCAGAATTAAATGGTGCCATTCTGCCTTTTGCAATGATGACCTTGCATCTTTGGTTTAACAGTTACCAAGATATTAAGCAAAATTTGTCTCAGATCTTTTCTTTTTCCCTTAAAGACATACATGTGACAAAAAGAATTAGCCACCCCAGTTCCTTTTCATGTCCTCTCTCTGCAGAGGTAACTCTCTGATGTGGTGTGGCTGTGCCCCCACCCAAATCTCAACTTGAATTGTAGATCCCAGAATTTCCATGTGTTGTGGGAGGGACCAGGCGGAGGTAATTGAATCATGAGGGCCGGTCTTTCCCATGCTATTCTCATGGTAGTGAACAAGTCTCACGAGATCTGATGGGTTTATCAGGGGTTTCTGCTTTTGCTTCTTTCTCATTTTCTTTTGCCATCACCATGTAAGAAGTGCCTTTCACCTCCTGCCATGATTCTGAGGCCTGCCCAGCCATGTGGAACTGTAAGTCCAATTAAACCTCTTTTTCTTCCCAGTCTTGCGTATGTCTTTATTAGCAGCATGAAAATGGACTAATACAGTCAGTTGGTACCAGTAGAATGGAATGTTGCTGAAAAGATACCCAAAAATGTGGAAGTGACTTTGGAACTGGGTAATAGGCAGAGGTTAGAACAGTTTGGAAGGCTCAGAAGAGGACAGGAAAATGTGGGAAAGTTTGGAACTCCCTGGAGACTTGTTGAATGGGTTTGACCAGAAGCCTGATAGCAATATGGACAATAAGGTCCAGACTGAGGTGGTCTCAGATGGAGATGAGAAACTTGTTTTGGGAACTGGAGTGAAGGTGACTCTTGTTACGTTTTAGCAAAGATACTGGCAGCATTTTGCCCCTGCCCTAGAGATGTGTGGGACTTTGAACTTGAGAGCAATGATTTAGGGTATCTAGCGGAAGAAATTTCCAAGCAGCAAAGCATCCAAGAGATGACTTGGAGGCTGTTAAAGGCATTTAGTTTTATAAGGGAAGCAGTGCATAAAAGTTTGGAAAATTTGCAGCCTGACAATGTGATAGAAAAGAAAAACCCATTTTCTGAGGAGAAATTCAAGTCGGCTGTAGAAATTTGCATAAAGTAACGAGGAGCCAAATGTCAGTCCCCAAGAGGATGGGGGAAAATGTCTCCAGGACATGTCAGAGGTCTTCACAGCAGCTCCTCCTATCACAGGCCCGAAGGCCTAGGAGGAAAAAAGTGGTTTCATGGGCTGGGCCCAGGGTCCCCCAGCTGTGTGCAGCCTACGGACTTGGTGTCCTGCATCCCAGCTGCTCCAGCTGTGGCTGAAAGGGGCCAACATAGAGCTCAGGCCATGGCTTCAGATGGTGCAAGCCCCAAGCCTTGGCAGCTTCCACATGGTGTTGAGCCTGAGGATGCACAGAAGACAAGAATTGAGGTTTGGGAACCTCCACCTGGATTTCAGAAGATGTATGGAAATGCCTAGATGCCCAGGCAGAAGTTTGCTGCAGGGGCGGGGCACTCATGGAGAACCTTTGCTAGGGCAGTGTGGAAGGAAATGTGGAGTCAGGGCCCCCAGGCAGAGTCCCTACTGGGGCATCACTTAGTGGAGCTATAAGAAGAGGGCCACTGTCCTCCAGACCCCAGAATGGTAGATGCACCAACAGTTTGCACTGTGCACCTGGAAAAGCCGCAGACAATGGCAGCCCATGAAAGCAGCTGGGCAGGAGTCTGTACCCTGCAAAGCCACAGGGGCGGAGCTTCCCAAGACCATGGGAACCTACTTTTTACATCAGCGTGACCTAGATGTGAGACTTGGAGTCAAAGGAGATCGTTTTGGAGCTTTAAAATTTGACTGCCCTGCTGGATTTTGGATGCATGGGTCCTGAAACCCTTTTGTTTTGGCCAATTTCTCCCATTTGGAACGGCTGTATTTACCCAATACCTGTACCTCCATTCTATGTAGGAAGTAACTAGCTTGCTTTTGATTTTACAGGCTCATAGGCAGAAGGGACTTTCCTTGTCTTGGATGAGACTTTGGACTGTTGACTTTTGGGTTCATACTGAAATGAGTTAACACTTTGGGGGACTGTTGGGAAGGCATGATTGGTTTTCAAATGTGAGGACATGAGATTTGGAGGGGTTGGGGCAGAATGATATGGTTTGGCTGTGTCCCCTCCCAAATGTTGCATTGTAGCTCCCAGAATTCCCATGTGCTGTGGGAGGGACCCAGTGGGAAGTAATTGAATCATGGGGGCTGGTCTTTCCCATGCTATTCTTGTGATAGTGAATAAATTTCACGAGATCTGATGGGTTTATCAGGGGTTTCCACTTTTTCTACTTTCTCACTTTCTCTTGCCACTGCCATGTAAGAAGTGCCTTTTGCCTCCCACCATGATTCTGAGGCCTCCCCAGCCATGTAGAACTGTAAGTCCAGTTAAATCTCTTTTTCTTTCCAGTCTCTGGTTGTCTTTATCAGCAGGTTGAAAATGGACTAATATACTCCCCTTCTAAAGTTGACGTGTATTGGTCTCCAGGCATGCTTCATTCACTGACCATGCCTTCCTGGCCATCGCTGTCCCTGGGGTCCACACTGGATCTGCAGTGTGGTTGGATCTGCAGTGTGGTTGGATCTGCAACCAACTGCAGTTCAAGAATACGTTTTTAGAAAATAACAATACAATAAAATATAATACAAACAAAAAACAATACAGTATGACAACTATTTGCCTAGCATTTACATTGTATTAGGTATTGCAAGTAGTCCATAAATGGTGTAAAGTACACAGGAGGATGTGCCTATGTTATATGCACATGTGTCCTATTCTCAAATGGTTATTTAAATTTTGACTTTAACTGTAATTACTTTTTTAAAATATTTTTAAGACTATTTCCATGTTTTTCTTCCCTTTATTCACCTTGATCTCATGCTGGAGGTTTGTCTCTCTTATTAGTCTCTTCAAAAAATCAGCCTTTTATTATTTATTTGATTACTCTGTTGTTAACTTTCTAACAGACCTCAGGTGCTCAGAACCAGATAAGCCAGAATTCTTGGCAGAAGAGGCTCCCTGTCATCCTGTCATGCCTGTTTTATTTTGGTTATGCCTGTACTAGTAAGCACCCATGAACCCACTCTCCAGAATTAGAGAAAGGACACCCCAATAACTCACAGCTACCTGTCTATTCCTCTCCTCTCCTCCACCTTTCTTCCCCAGCTAGTAAACACTATTCTCAGTTTTGTACTATTTCCTTGCTTATATGTTTGTATATACCTAGAAGAACATTATTTTTAGTTGTTCTTAATGTAATAAAAAGGGATCTTGCTGTACTTAATATTCTGAGACTTTGTTTTTAAAGTCAATGTTATACTGGTGTGTTTTATCCACATTATTGCATGTAGCTGTATATATTAGTCCGTTTTCATGCTGCTGATAAAGACATACCTGAGACTGGGTAATTTATAAAGAAAAAGAAGTTTAATGGACTCACAGTTCCACATGGCTGGGGAGGCTTCATAATCATGGCGGAAGGCAAGGGAAGAACAAAGATATGTCTTATATGGCAGCAGGTGAGAGAGAATGAGAACCAAGCAAAAGGCATTTCCCCTTATAAAACCATCGGATCTCCTGAGACTTATTCACTACCACAAGAACAGCATGGGGGAAACCACCCCCCATGATTCAATCATCTCTCACCGGGTGCTTCCCACAACAGGTGGGAATTATGGGAGCTACAATTCAAGATGAAATTTGGTGGGGACACAGCCAAACCATATCACTGTACTTTTAAGTTTCACCATGGTATGATATGCCATTTTGTAAATATTCCACAATTTATCTATTCTCTCTTACCTGGTTCTAATTTCTTATTACCTATGTGATTTCTTATTGAAAGGCATTCAGTTATCTCAGGTTTTTCCATTATAAATACTGCAGCTATTAACACTTTGATATATGCCTCCCGGTACACATGAGTGAGGTTGTCTCTTGGACATAGAGCCAGGAATGGAATTGTATCCATTGTGCCAACTATTACACTTTAAGTATAAGAAATCCTGCTGATTTGTATCCTTTCCAATATGTAATGCTATCAGACTTTAATTTTTGTAGACCAAATTAGTTTAAAATCTCATTCTGACCTTTATTTGATTTTCTTTATGTCTAATGGTTTCAGACATTTCTTCATGTGTGTTTCCTTTTCAGTTCTTTTTCCTGTTCATTTTTATTGGCTTGTTTGTCCTTCTCTTATTGATTTGTAGGGGTTCTTTGTATTCTTGATTCAGATTCAGTGTAGATTATGTAAATATTATCTCCAAGTTTCTAATGTGTCTTTCTGTTTCACTAAGTTATTTGTTGATGAGCTTACTTTTTTATATATAGTCAAATTTATCAATCTTTTATTTTATTGCTAGTGTTTGCTGTGTCTTTTTTAAAAAATCTTTTCCTACTCTACATTTGGAAAGACTTTTACTTATATTTCCTAGTGAAATTTTTACTTTTGTCATTTAAGTACTTAATCCAGCTAGAATTAATTTTTAAGCATGGAGAGAGGTAGAGGTTCAATTTCATTTGTTTCCCCAAATGAATATGCTCATCATCATTTTCTTCCTTTGGTGGCTTTGGAATTTAGTCTGTTAATTCTTCAAATAATAATTTGAGTTAGATCCTTGTTTCATAGTTTTTTAGTCTTCCTTGCTTTTTTTTTTTTTCTTTCTTTCTTTTTTTTGAGACAGTCTGATTCTGTCGCCCAGGCTGGAGTACAGTGGCACGATCTCGGCTCACTGCAACCTCCTCCGGCTCCCAGGTTCAAGTGATTCTCCTGCTTCAGCCTCCTGAGTAGCTGGGATGACAGGCGCCTGCCACCATGCCCAGCTAATTTTTGTATTTTTAGTAGAGACGAGGTTTCACCATGTTGGCCAGGCTGGTCTTGAACTCCTGACCTCAAGTGATCCACCCGCCTCAGCCTCCCAAAGTGCTGAGATTACAGGTGTGAGCCATTGCACCCTGCCCTCTTCCTTGCTTTTTAATACTTGCATTTAAAGCTATAACTTTCCCTCTAAGTACTGCTTTAGGTTCATCCTATATTTTTTATATGCTATGCATTCATCATTATTTGATTCTAATTTCTAATTTTCAATATGATTTCTTCCAATTCATAAGCTATTTAAAGTGTTGAATTTTCAAATACATTTGCAGGGTTGACTGTCTTTCTGTAATTGATTTTTAGTGCTGTTTCACTGTGGTCAGAGACTGTGCTCTGCGTGGGATTGGCTATTTTGGTGTTTCTTGAGGCCACTTTTGTTGCTTAGCAACTGATCAGAATGTGCTGATTGTTGGGTGTTCTGTGACTGTTTATTAGGTCAAGTATGTAAACTGGGTTGCTTAAATTTTCTGTGTCCTTGCTAATCTTTATTTTCCCTGCTTAATCTATCAATTACTGAACGAAGGTATGTGAACTTTTCCATTATTATATGGATTTTAAAATTTCTCTTTATAAATCTATCAGTTTTTGATTTTTCTGTTTTAAGACTATATTGTTAGAAACATACAGATTCTGGATTTTAAAAATATCTTTATGGTGAATTTTCATTGTCATATATGATAGAAATTGTTCCCATGATCACATGATAACCTCTTTCACCCTAATAATGCTTTTTGTCTTGTTTATTTTGTCTAATGTAAGTATAGCTAGAACTGTTCTCTTTTGATTAATATTTGCCTAGTATGTTTTTTCATTTATCATTTTACAAATAATTTTCATCAGTATACAGATAATTTTCATCAGTATACAAACATAGTCAATGTATAACTGAGATTACTAATAAATTTGGATTTATTTCTGTCATTACATGTGTGTTGTATTTATTATCATGCTTT